AAACAAACACTCCTCACCTCCCTGCAAAAAAACCACCCTGAGGCTCAGACAGGGGAAGTAGCTGGCCCTGGTCACACAGTAGGTTAGCGGCAGAGTTGAGAGGAGACTCCATATGCCCTAGGGATGTGTTGTGATGAACTTTTCCTACTGGTACTGTTTCCTCCCGCGAGGGAATGTCTAGACCAGCCGCACCTTCTTGCTTTGACCCTTCAGAACTTTGGCCTGTCCAGTTAAAGAGGCACAGAGCCCTCCTACCCACAGGGAATGTTTCTAACTTACCAAGCACCTATTATGTGCTTAGAACTTGGACTTTCCTGATCTCATTTAAGCCTCACCATTCTAGTGAGGAAGCATCACAGAACCCATTTTCCTGATGAGGAAACTGAGACTGGGAGGGGTTAAGATCCTGTACACAGTTGTAACTGGCATGTCTGAATCCAGTTTCAAACCAAGGTGCCTTTCAGTGAACACCCAAGCATCTTCCTCTCGGATTAACTGCTAGGCCAATACCAAAATCTCTTTCTCGGGCTACTCTTTTGCTGCTGAGTTAAAAAGAGATCCTGAGACTTAGCCTGGGACCCCGACTCGCGGCGATTCTGTGGCAGGCGCAGACCTTTTCTCCTGTCCTCCACTGCCTCTTTGCCTCGGAGGGCGCCCCGGGGCGCGAGCGGGGCACGGGCGACCCTGGCTCCTTGGAGGCCCGGGGACTTGCTCTCCGCGGTCCGCCGCGGCCGCTCCACCGAGTCCTGGCCTCCAGCGCCCTCACCTGGCTGCTGCGGGCGGGACTCTGCGCACCCGGGCTCCGCGGGCTCAGGTCTGCGTCTCCCAGAGCCGCCGCCAGAGCCCGCCCCGGTCCGGCCCGGGCACAGGGCCCCCGCCCCACTTGGGCAAGGCGGGGGCGCGTGGAGGGAAGTTTCATCGGGGGGCGAGGGAGGGAGCTTCGGTGCCGCGCGGGCGTCAGGGGCTCCTCGGGGGAGGAGTCAGTAAAAGTGGCTATAAAAGCGGCCTCTCGGCTGAGGGCCGGGGAGCTAGCGCTCAAGCAGAGCCCAGCGCGGTGCTATCGGACAGAGCCTGGCGAGCGCAAGCGGCGCGGGGAGCCAGCGGGGCTGAGCGCGGCCAGGGTCTGAACCCAGATTTCCCAGACTAGCTACCACTCCGCTTGCCCACGCCCCGGGAGCTCGCGGCGCCTGGCGGTCAGCGACCAGACGTCCGGGGCCGCTGCGCTCCTGGCCCGCGAGGCGTGACACTGTCTCGGCTACAGACCCAGAGGTAAGAGGGCCTGGCTGGGGGCGTCAGGGATGAGCTGACGGCCCATGCCACGGAAGAGAGGTAAGAAGTGGGGGCCCGCGCCTCCACCCGGCACAGGGTAAACGTTACCCGCCTCAGTTTCTGTTTGTCTGTCCACCCTGTGCTGTGCAGTCTACCTCTATCTGTCTGTTTGTCCATGCGTCTGTTGATGGGCACACGCTCTTGGCACTGTCCTCTGTGGGATTTCTCTGAGATCTTGTGATGCTTTACAAGCTGCAGGTGCCGGGGGGCGCTGGAGTCCCCAGAGGGCATCCAGAGGGGGCAGACTCCTGCTTTCCGTAGATTTTCCCCCTTCTGAATGGCACCGGGGGCTTGCGCCCGGGAGAGTGTCTCGCCGAGGAGGGAGTACCACAAGGGTCAGGTCTCGGTGTCCTGCCGACTGGGAGCCAGCTCACGCCGAGCTCTAGCGGGCGTGCGCCTAGCAACAGGTCTGCGCCCTGCTGCTCCTGCCTCAGCACGCTCTTCCTCCCAGTTTCCCTCGCCTCCCAGTGCCTCCGGGACAGCGCTAGGCACCCAGCGACGCGCTGGCGCGGGGCCGAGCTGAGGCAATTGCAATGTTAGATGAACCCGGGGGGCTCTGCTGATGTTTAGACTGAGACTCCAAACGTGGCATCGCTGGAAGAAGGTCTGGTGGTCCCTGGCAAAGGACGTCGGCTCCAAGAAAGGTCGCGTTAGGTTGTGAGGAAAGGCAGAGAGTCCTGGCAGAACGCTGGCCAGGTCTCCAGCTCGCCGCTCTGGGAACGAAGGCCAGTGACATTCTGGAATGGACCCCAAGGGATGCGTGTGCTCATGAGAGAGGAGCGCTGTGCGCCCTGGGTCCTCAGCCGCAGACACTCTCTGCGACAGCCGCTGTTCCCCAAGGGTCGGACGCTACGGCAGTCCCAGGAGTTCCGCCAGCTGCCGGGTTTGAGGTCCTGAGTCCTTCTCCAAGCAGCCAACGCTACCCACAGGTGAGAGCTCCCTTTAAAAACTAATCTTCTGATGTGTGAGCCAGTGCCTGGCTGCAGCCCCATACCAGGGACGGTGAGCCGGGGAGCGCGTCTCTCCATCCCTGCGGTCTGGAAAGTGATCCAGGGCGCGCCCGAGGGCGGGGAGCCGGCGGCTCTGCGTGCCCAGGCGCGACGCCACCATGGACAGCTCCCAGCCACTTCCTCCACTCGGGGTCTGTGGCCCTGGGTCTCCGGGGAAGTCGTGCGCTTTCTTCCCAGACCCAAGGCGTTGGGGCGCTGGGAAAGAGGAAAGGGACTGAGAGTCCGCTGGGGCCCTCGGTATTACCACTCAGGAGGCAGCCCAGCCCTCAGGAGTCTGTGGTTTGTGACCAGGTCCTAGCTGAGCCGGCAGTTCTGCAGGACCTCCCGGGGGCACTCTGTGGTTCTCTGGCTTTTCTATGACACCACGGAGACCCCTCAGAGCTGTTAGGAAAGTATGGCCCCTGAGAATCCGACCCAGGCAGTGAGATAATGCCAGATACAATTACGCCAGACATAATTAGGGATCCAGCTCAAACTGTTTTCTGTGTAGGGCACAAGTTCATGTGTTCCATCAAATTAAATTATTTATTTAGTACATATGGGATTGGGAGGATATATTAGTTTTACGATTAATGATAGAATGGAGAAGAAATCAAATAGAGCAAATTTATAGAGAAGGCAATCGGATGCATTTGCAAAAGCAACTATGCGGTTTTCTGATCCTAATAGTTTTGTTCAAAGCCCATGACTTTCTTAAAGCAATTTCCAAAGGCTCCTTTTTAGCCCAGTAGATGACTTTTCAAGTTGGTCACTTGAAACAGGGTGGAAAAACCTGTAGGGTTTAATCTGTGCACCAAATTAAAGATCTCCCTTCTCTGGTAAGAAACGACACTGGATGGGGCTCTTTTTGTCATTTCCACCCATACTGAAGTGTGTATCTTCCTTTATTTTAAAATTACAAGAAACGCAGGTCTGCTTTTTTTGTGTGTGACTGACAAAGGCCGACGGAGAGTAAAAACAAGTAAACACCTCTTATAAAAAAAAATTTTGAGACAGCATCTGTGACTTTGGGAAAGTTGCTCAAATGTTTTGTGCCTGTTTGCTGATATGTAAACTGGGAATAACGCAATGCCATCTTGCAGGGTTGCTATGAGAATTACAGTAATTGGTACAATGTAAAGCATTTAATCCAGTGCTGAGCATAGAGAAATCGTTTTAAATGGTAGCAATTACAGGTATATTTTAAAGACAGTTGTGCATTTCTTTTGAATTATGTTCACCATCCCTTTGCCCTCTCTCTTAACCTAGTAACTGTTTGATAGGGACTCCATCTTCACTTTATTTTTGCATCCGAGAACTTGTTGATGGAATTGATGAAAATGCTGGAGTTGATCACAATGAAAAAAAAATTCTTATTTAAAGACAAATGGAAGAACTTTTATGTGATAAAAATCGGTCAACTGTTTTCCCCTACCTACACTACTTGGAGGAAAGATAAAAGTAAGTTGTTTTCAAAATACTCTCACAGCCCTTTTTATTCTTCTCCTCCTTCTGCTCTTAATAGCTCAGAAGGAATCTTAGCTTCTTCCGTCTAAAAGGATTGGAGCTGAAGAATACATGCTACAGATGCTCAGAATCTTTCTATGAGACTGCTGGTGACATGAACAGAGCAGGAGGACATGGGGCCTTGGATGACCTTGAATTCCTGGCTGTCTTCTGTGGACTCCCATGCAGATTCCAGTTTCCAGCATACCCATGGCTTTCTGGTAAGAAAACTATTGAACTACAGGACACTCTTAACTGTGAACAAGACATTGTCCTGTTTTGCAGATGGAGAAGGTCAGTGAAGCCGCATCACTTATGCAGCTCCAGGTGGGGGTCACTCGGCTCAAGGTGGTGGAGTTGGAACTCAGACCTATGTCACCGTGAGTCCAAAAGCTCTTCATAATAACTAATGCTCCTCTTCCCCTGTCTCCCCTTGCTCTGCAGGTGACAAGCCCTGGACTCCGGTGCGGCTGGGCCTGGGGCTACCTGAAGGGAGAGCAGAGACTCAGGTGCCCGGTGAGCAATGGCAGTGAGGAGAAGCAGAGAGCAACGCCAGCAAGCAACGCCTCCTGCCCCTGCTTTTGCTCTTGTGTCTCTTGACCCTGTGAGGTCCAGCAACCATGGGGACTGAGCAGCAGTTGGACTTGGGGGCAGCCGAGCTTCTGGAAAATTTTAGCTTGTTATTGTGAAGACTTGTGGAATATCCCAAAGTGCTGGCTTTCGGAAAAGGGTGCCTACATTTTCTTCTGCACAGGCTCTGCTGAAGGAGTTTGCTGCACTCTTGAAAGGACAGGCAAGCTCAGGTCCTCATGGCTCGATCTCTGAGCAGGCCTCTAACCCAGTGAGGACAGCGGTCAACCAGTCTCCAGCTAACAGCTTCCTGCAGAGACTTCCAGCATTGTTAGCTAACATGCACTCTTCTGAGGCCTTCAACAGCTGGAAACTGTTTCAGGACTATCTTGCCAGCTAAGAAGCGGAATCCCAGTTCTTGTTGCCAGGAAGCTTTTAATGGCCAATGGAGAATGCTGTCCTCCCTTGGTGAAAGAATTCCCAAGGAAATTTGGGAATCTTTTAGGATTCACTTCAATGGAATGTTTCTTGGGACATGTGTCTTCAGGCACTGGAAGCCACTCACGGACAAGAAGGCACGGATGACCCCTTGCTCAGCAATGTGGGATTAGCCTCTTTGGGCAGGGCAATCTCTCTGCCCCCAGTGGCTTAGACAGCTGGCTCTGAGACATAGCAGAAGGTCTCACAAATGTTAGGAAAAGGGGGTTGAGCATTATTCCTCCATGTGGAATTATTTTTGTATTTATCCAGAAAGTGACTCTTTTTTGGTCTTTGAAATCATCTGTGATATAATTAGAAGATGTCAGAGCTTCAATGTCCATGTCACTAACCTCCCCACTCGGTACCTGGGAAGTCTGAGGTCCACAGAAGGAAATGTCTTAATGAGGGTCACCCAACAAGTTAGGGCAGGAGGGATGCCCCCGCCCAGCCTGCCTCCCATACCCTGCCACCTCCAACCTTGCTGTCTGTCATCTTCCTTTACCAAGGAAGGGCTCCTCTGAAGCCATGATGATTTGGGGCCCTTTGGCAGCAGACAGCAAACTATTCATACCTTTGGTTTTTCTAAACTGGTGGAGACCTGAGACCAGGGTTCTGGCTTTTCCATGAGGACCATAATATGCTCCTATTCCTGCTGTTCCCTTCTTTTCTATTGCAAGGAGCATGAAATGGAGCACTCCTCTTCTGGGGGCCATGGGAAAGGAGCCATTCCCAGATGCCGTGATGCGTGACTTCAGCAATCTGGCTGAAGTGACTAGAATGGGCCCTGTTGTTCTCGGCAGAGCAGGCTTGGGTCAGGCAGGGCGGCTGTTAAGAGGACACGGCCGGCATTGATTCTGGGAGTATCGTTTCCTCCCTCCCCCGGCCTCCCAAGCACACCTGTGTGGGAGGTACCAGGCAGAGGGCCCAGTGTGCTCCTTTCAGTCCCCTTGCCTGTCCCACCTCACTGAACTCGCACAAAGAGCTTCACTTTGAACCGAAAGGTCAGGGGTGACCAGACTTTTCGCTAAGCTGGTTCAAAGGGAGGAGCCTGGGCCGGGTGAGATAGATTTTGGCCCTTTTCTCAGTGTGGGAGAGTATCTGTTTGTTCCTGGGCACAACTACAGTCATATTCAGAGGAGAAATTGCGGAGATGGCATAGAAGCCGAAGCTGGCCACCGCCAAAGCCCGTCTAAGTTCTCTATGTGTGCTACAGAGGGCTTGCACAAAGACATCTCTCCAAGCGACATTATAGCCTGAAAAGGAAATCTCACATCTTTTCCTTTATTAAGTTCCTGTCTGTAGGTTTACCTAGACAGATTCCCATAGTAAACTTCTATATGAGTAAAAGGAAACAAAAATAACGGTGGCTTAAATAAAATCGAAGTTTAATAAACTAGAAGTTTAATTCAGGCGGGCATGGTGGCTCACGCCTGTAATCCCAACACTTTGGGATCACTTGAGGTCAGGAGTTTGAGACCAACCTGGCCAACATGGTGAAATGCTGTCCCTACTAAAAATACAAAAATTAGCCAGGTGTGGTGGTGCATGCCTGCAATCCCAACTACTGGGGAGGCTGAGGCAGGAGAATTGCTGGAACCCAGGAGGTAGAGGTTGCAGTGAGCCGAGCTCCCGCCACTACACTCTAGCCTGGTGACAGAGCAAGACTCTGTCTTAATAAAATAAAATAAAATAATAAAATAAAATAGCTTAATTCTGTCTCAATAAAATGAGTCCATCATCTAGGGCTATTTTGGTTCTACACAGGGTCAGGGCCTAAGTTTTCTCTCTGCTTGCATTGGCATCCTCAGTGCATGCATGGCTCCTACTATATGGCCCAAGATAGCTGCTGAAAATCCAGCCATCACATCTTCTTTCCAGCTAGCAGGAAGGAGAAGGGAGAGAAGAAAGTCTCTCTGTCCTTCCTTTAAGGGAATTTCCTGGAATTCAAACACTACACTTCTGCTATATTGGCCAGAGCTGAATTTCAAGGCCACAACTAATGCAAGGGAGACTGAGGAATGTAATCTTTATTCTAGGTAGCCATGTGCCCAGATAAAAACCAGGGATTCTGTTACCGAGGAAGGAGAAGAAAATGAATACTGGGGACAATTAGCTATCTTTGCTACATCTTCCTCCTAGATAGATAAGAGGGCTTATAACATGTGGGCATCTATATTTATGTTTCCAATATTATTATCCGGGACTGGATTAGAAGCATAGACTGATAATGTAAAGGTTAGAAATCAGCCAGTCCACACCCTCATTTTAAAGGTTAGAAAACTGAGATCCAGAGAGATTAAACAGATCATCTGAGATCACACAGCGAGTTGGTGGAATCTAATTCCCAGCTCATGTTCAGTGGGAGTATTTTTGTTCTGCTCTGTTTCTTAACTTAAGAGAAAAGCTTCATTCTGGAGGGGAAGGAGTTTTGAGTGCCAAGGATGAAATTCCACCCATCACTCGGTCTCTGAGCTGCAGGACACAGGCAGGACAACGGTAGGATTTTCATGCCCCGATCTGCCTGGCCTTGAGTTGTGGCAGCTGGGGAAGCCACTGGTGAGGACGCTGCACTGGAGTGTGGGCTGGCTGAGTGTGCCCATTCTGTCACTGCCTGTCCCGTGTCTGTGTGTGTGCATGTGGCTCTGTTTATCTCCATGTCGGCCCTGTATACTGATTCCAGCCTGCCAAGGCTGCATGTCTGACTCTGTGTGCTTCTCTTTCAGGGAGCACACTGCCAGGATGGGAGCTGCTGGGAGGCAGGACTTCCTCTTCAAGGCCATGCTGACCATCAGCTGGCTCACTCTGACCTGCTTCCCTGGGGCCACATCCACAGGTGAGCACTGCAAACAGATGGACCTCTGTATCTGGGAGCAGTGACATCTCTCTGTCCTTGGCAGTGGCTGCTGGGTGCCCTGACCAGAGCCCTGAGTTGCAACCCTGGAACCCTGGCCATGACCAAGACCACCATGTGCATATCGGCCAGGGCAAGACACTGCTGCTCACCTCTTCTGCCACGGTCTATTCCATCCACATCTCAGAGGGAGGTAAGCCAATCTCTCTCTGCTGCTCCCTCTTCTATTAAACCTCCCCCCAATGCTACCTCTTCAGGCAAGCTGGTCATTAAAGACCACGACGAGCCGATTGTTTTGCGAACCCGGCACATCCTGATTGACAACGGAGGAGAGCTGCATGCTGGGAGTGCCCTCTGCCCTTTCCAGGGCAATTTCACCATCATTTTGTATGGAAGGTGCGTAGACCACTCCTACAGATCAAATGCTAAGCCAACTCTGGGGAGCTGTTTTCTCTTGCAGGGCTGATGAAGGTATTCAGCCGGATCCTTACTATGGTCTGAAGTACATTGGGGTTGGTAAAGGAGGCGCTCTTGAGTTGCATGGACAGAAAAAGCTCTCCTGGACATTTCTGAACAAGACCCTTCACCCAGGTGGCATGGCAGAAGGAGGCTATTTTTTTGAAAGGAGCTGGGGCCACCGTGGAGTTATTGTTCATGTCATCGACCCCAAATCAGGCACAGTCATCCATTCTGACCGGTAAGGTTTGCCTTCACTTAAACGTATACTCACTATTCAGATCTCTTCTCTCTGCCCTTTTTAGGTTTGACACCTATAGATCCAAGAAAGAGAGTGAACGTCTGGTCCAGTATTTGAACGCGGTGCCCGATGGCAGGATCCTTTCTGTTGCAGTGAATGATGAAGGTTCTCGAAATCTGGATGACATGGCCAGGAAGGCGATGACCAAATTGGGAAGCAAACACTTCCTGCACCTTGGATTTAGGTACTGCCCCTCACTTCGGCTTCCACTGGGCTTTTACTTTTTGTTATGTTTTTCTTTTTTTCAGACACCCTTGGAGTTTTCTAACTGTGAAAGGAAATCCATCATCTTCAGTGGAAGACCATATTGAATATCATGGTAATACATAGCTGGCTGGAGGCCTGATTCCCCCAGCTCCTAAAGGGTCTCGTTTCTCTGACAGGACATCGAGGCTCTGCTGCTGCCCGGGTATTCAAATTGTTCCAGACAGAGCATGGCGAATATTTCAATGTTTCTTTGTCCAGTGAGTGGGTTCAAGGTGAGGAGTTTCAGACAATTTGGTGACACCTACTGTCTGACTGTGCTGTTTGCTTTCTGCCTAGACGTGGAGTGGACGGAGTGGTTCGATCATGATAAAGTATCTCAGACTAAAGGTGGGGAGAAAATTTCAGACCTCTGGAAAGCTCACCCAGGAAAAATATGCAATCGTCCCATTGATATACAGGTACCAAACTCACAGCAAAAATAGAAAATAGAACTTTGCTCTGTAATTTCTGTGTCATTCCCAGGCCACTACAATGGATGGAGTTAACCTCAGCACCGAGGTTGTCTACAAAAAAGGCCAGGATTATAGGTTTGCTTGCTACGACCGGGGCAGAGCCTGCCGGAGCTACCGTGTACGGTTCCTCTGTGGGAAGCCTGGTAAGCAGCCCCTTGTCGGGGACACAGATGCATCTATCTCAGTCTTTCCTGTTTTGGGTTACAGTGAGGCCCAAACTCACAGTCACCATTGACACCAATGTGAACAGCACCATTCTGAACTTGGAGGATAATGTACAGTCATGGAAACCTGGAGATACCCTGGTCATTGCCAGTACTGATTACTCCATGTACCAGGCAGAAGAGTTCCAGGTGCTTCCCTGCAGATCCTGCGCCCCCAACCAGGTCAAAGTGGCAGGTAGGACTTTTACTAATCCCTTCCTAGACTGGCTGTTGTTTACCGTCCTCCCTTTCTGCCCTAGGGAAACCAATGTACCTGCACATCGGGGAGGAGATAGACGGCGTGGACATGCGGGCGGAGGTTGGGCTTCTGAGCCGGAACATCATAGTGATGGGGGAGATGGAGGACAAATGCTACCCCTACAGAAACCACATCTGCAATTTCTTTGACTTCGATACCTTTGGGGGCCACATCAAGGTATGTGTCTCTCTGGCAGAGTCTTTCAACCCGGCTCCTCTGACTCTCGGTTCTCCTCTCCTAGTTTGCTCTGGGATTTAAGGCAGCACACTTGGAGGGCACGGAGCTGAAGCATATGGGACAGCAGCTGGTGGGTCAGTACCCGATTCACTTCCACCTGGCCGGTGATGTAGACGAAAGGGGAGGTTATGACCCACCCACATACATCAGGGACCTCTCCATCCATCATACATTCTCTCGCTGCGTCACAGTCCATGGCTCCAATGGCTTGTTGGTAAGAACCTCCTTCCCTCAGGGAACTCTGGGTTGGTGAAACACCCCTGTCTTGACCCCTGCAGATCAAGGACGTTGTGGGCTATAACTCTTTGGGCCACTGCTTCTTCACGGAAGATGGGCCGGAGGAACGCAACACTTTTGACCACTGTCTTGGCCTCCTTGTCAAGTCTGGAACCCTCCTCCCCTCGGACCGTGACAGCAAGATGTGCAAGATGATCACAGAGGACTCCTACCCGGGGTACATCCCCAAGCCCAGGCAAGACTGCAAGTAAGTGCCTGGACCCCTCTCTGTGTGCTGGGTCTGATCTCAGGTATCTCTGCCCTCCCTGCAGTGCTGTGTCCACCTTCTGGATGGCCAATCCCAACAACAACCTCATCAACTGTGCCGCTGCAGGATCTGAGGTGAGCAGAAATATTCCTTCTTTGGCAGAAAGTGTGGCTTTTCCCTTGTGTCCTTCCCCAACAGGAAACTGGATTTTGGTTTATTTTTCACCACGTACCAACGGGCCCCTCCGTGGGAATGTACTCCCCAGGTTATTCAGAGCACATTCCACTGGGAAAATTCTATAACAACCGAGCACATTCCAACTACCGGGTAAGTCTTTCCAGGCTGCGCCTCTCTGGCCACTAATGTGTCCCTGAATATCTCTTCCCTGCAGGCTGGCATGATCATAGACAACGGAGTCAAAACCACCGAGGCCTCTGCCAAGGACAAGCGGCCGTTCCTCTCAATCATCTCTGCCAGGTAATCAGCCATTGGGAAGACACAGTCCACGGCCACCTGTGCCCTCCCCATGGTTGTGCTGCAGATACAGCCCTCACCAGGACGCCGACCCGCTGAAGCCCCGGGAGCCGGCCATCATCAGACACTTCATTGCCTACAAGAACCAGGACCACGGGGCCTGGCTGCGCGGCGGGGATGTGTGGCTGGACAGCTGCCGGTGAGTCAGAGCGGCGTGTGGCTTTGGCACAATGCTCTGACTATCTATCTGCTCTTGCCCACAGGTTTGCTGACAATGGCATTGGCCTGACCCTGGCCAGGTAAGGGCAACTGTCATTGTACTTGGTCCTCTGGCATCTCACCTTAAACATCTTCTCTCTACAGTGGTGGAACCTTCCCGTATGACGACGGCTCCAAGCAAGAGATAAAGAACAGCTTGTTTGTTGGCGAGAGTGGCAACGTGGGGACGGAAATGATGGACAATAGGATCTGGGGCCCTGGCGGCTTGGACCATAGCGGAAGGACCCTCCCTATAGGCCAGTAGGTTTGCAACCATGTAGCTCCTTATTCTGTAGACTGACATCTTACTTCCTTAACTCCGTAGGAATTTTCCAATTAGAGGAATTCAGTTATATGATGGCCCCATCAACATCCAAAACTGCACTTTCCGAAAGTTTGTGGCCCTGGAGGGCCGGCACACCAGCGCCCTGGCCTTCCGCCTGAATAATGCCTGGCAGAGCTGCCCCCATAACAACGTGACCGGCATTGCCTTTGAGGACGTTCCGGTGAGTGAGGCGCCAGGGCAGACTCCCGGCAAAGCCCTGCCTAACTTTCCTGGGCTCTGTTTAGATTACTTCCAGAGTGTTCTTCGGAGAGCCTGGGCCCTGGTTCAACCAGCTGGACATGGATGGGGATAAGACATCTGTGTTCCATGACGTCGACGGCTCCGTGTCCGAGTACCCTGGCTCCTACCTCACGAAGAATGACAACTGGCTGGTCCGGCACCCAGACTGCATCAATGTTCCCGACTGGAGAGGGGCCATTTGCAGTGGGTGCTATGCACAGGTGGGGACACCATTCTGGGGGCCGGCCACTCATCATTGTGTGTTTCCTTTTTGGGTTTTAAAAGATGTACATTCAAGCCTACAAGACCAGTAACCTGCGAATGAAGATCATCAAGAATGACTTCCCCAGCCACCCTCTTTACCTGGAGGGGGCGCTCACCAGGAGCACCCATTACCAGCAATACCAACCGGTTGTCACCCTGCAGAAGGGCTACACCATCCACTGGGACCAGACGGCCCCCGCCGAACTCGCCATCTGGCTCATCAACTTCAACAAGTGAGTGGGTGTCCAGCCAGGAGCAGTGAGCTTGCTTGTAACCTGACTCTACTTCCAATCCTAGGGGCGACTGGATCCGAGTGGGGCTCTGCTACCCGCGAGGCACCACATTCTCCATCCTCTCGGATGTTCACAATCGCCTGCTGAAGCAAACGTCCAAGACGGGCGTCTTCGTGAGGACCTTGCAGATGGACAAAGTGGAGCAGAGCTACCCTGGCAGGAGCCACTACTACTGGGACGAGGACTCAGGGTGAGCAGGCGCCCACTTGGCTGCAGGAAAGTAGCAAATGCCCAGCAATGCTCCTTGTGTGCAGGCTGTTGTTCCTGAAGCTGAAAGCTCAGAACGAGAGAGAGAAGTTTGCTTTCTGCTCCATGAAAGGCTGTGAGAGGATAAAGATTAAAGCTCTGATTCCAAAGAACGCAGGCGTCAGTGACTGCACAGCCACAGCTTACCCCAAGTTCACCGAGAGGGCTGTCGTAGACGTGCCGATGCCCAAGAAGCTCTTTGGTTCTCAGCTGGTGAGTGGCTGAGAGCAAAGCCTAGACCCCTTAACAATTACATTGGGTTCTATGTGTTTTCCAGAAAACAAAGGACCATTTCTTGGAGGTGAAGATGGAGAGTTCCAAGCAGCACTTCTTCCACCTCTGGAACGACTTCGCTTACATTGAAGTAAGTGCCTCTGGCCCCTGGAGGATTCGGGTTGCCTCACACCTGGATTGCTCTGGCTCTGTAGGTGGATGGGAAGAAGTACCCCAGTTCGGAGGATGGCATCCAGGTGGTGGTGATTGACGGGAACCAAGGGCGCGTGGTGAGCCACACGAGCTTCAGGAACTCCATTCTGCAAGGCATACCATGGCAGCTTTTCAACTATGTGGCGACCATCCCTGACAAGTGAGTCTGTACCTCTGCTTCTGGAATTGGCTCCCTCTGGTCTAATTGGTTTCTTCTCACACAGTTCCATAGTGCTTATGGCATCAAAGGGAAGATACGTCTCCAGAGGCCCATGGACCAGAGTGCTGGAAAAGCTTGGGGCAGACAGGGGTCTCAAGTTGAAAGGTAAGGGTTTGAACTGGGGTTTAAACTGACCCTTTTGCTCAGGAGACTCATCATTGCTTTTCAGAGCAAATGGCATTCGTTGGCTTCAAAGGCAGCTTCCGGCCCATCTGGGTGACACTGGACACTGAGGATCACAAAGCCAAAATCTTCCAAGTTGTGCCCATCCCTGTGGTGAAGAAGAAGAAGTTGTGAGGACAGCTGCCGCCCGGTGCCACCTCGTGGTAGACTATGACGGTGACTCTTGGCAGCAGACCAGTGGGGGATGGCTGGGTCCCCCAGCCCCTGCCAGCAGCTGCCTGGGAAGGCCGTGTTTCAGCCCTGATGGGCCAAGGGAAGGCTATCAGAGACCCTGGTGCTGCCACCTGCCCCTACTCAAGTGTCTACCTGGAGCCCCTGGGGCGGTGCTGGCCAATGCTGGAAACATTCACTTTCCTGCAGCCTCTTGGGTGCTTCTCTCCTATCTGTGCCTCTTCAGTGGGGGTTTGGGGACCATATCAGGAGACCTGGGTTGTGCTGACAGCAAAGATCCACTTTGGCAGGAGCCCTGACCCAGCTAGGAGGTAGTCTGGAGGGCTGGTCATTCACAGATCCCCATGGTCTTCAGCAGACAAGTGAGGGTGGTAAATGTAGGAGAAAGAGCCTTGGCCTTAAGGAAATCTTTACTCCTGTAAGCAAGAGCCAACCTCACAGGATTAGGAGCTGGGGTAGAACTGGCTATCCTTGGGGAAGAGGCAAGCCCTGCCTCTGGCCGTGTCCACCTTTCAGGAGACTTTGAGTGGCAGGTTTGGACTTGGACTAGATGACTCTCAAAGGCCCTTTTAGTTCTGAGATTCCAGAAATCTGCTGCATTTCACATGGTACCTGGAACCCAACAGTTCATGGATATCCACTGATATCCATGATGCTGGGTGCCCCAGCGCACACGGGATGGAGAGGTGAGAACTAATGCCTAGCTTGAGGGGTCTGCAGTCCAGTAGGGCAGGCAGTCAGGTCCATGTGCACTGCAATGCCAGGTGGAGAAATCACAGAGAGGTAAAATGGAGGCCAGTGCCATTTCAGAGGGGAGGCTCAGGAAGGCTTCTTGCTTACAGGAATGAAGGCTGGGGGCATTTTGCTGGGGGGAGATGAGGCAGCCTCTGGAATGGCTCAGGGATTCAGCCCTCCCTGCCGCTGCCTGCTGAAGCTGGTGACTACGGGGTCGCCCTTTGCTCACGTCTCTCTGGCCCACTCATGATGGAGAAGTGTGGTCAGAGGGGAGCAATGGGCTTTGCTGCTTATGAGCACAGAGGAATTCAGTCCCCAGGCAGCCCTGCCTCTGACTCCAAGAGGGTGAAGTCCACAGAAGTGAGCTCCTGCCTTAGGGCCTCATTTGCTCTTCATCCAGGGAACTGAGCACAGGGGGCCTCCAGGAGACCCTAGATGTGCTCGTACTCCCTCGGCCTGGGATTTCAGAGCTGGAAATATAGAAAATATCTAGCCCAAAGCCTTCATTTTAACAGATGGGGAAAGTGAGCCCCCAAGATGGGAAAGAACCACACAGCTAAGGGAGGGCCTGGGGAGCCCCACCCTAGCCCTTGCTGCCACACCACATTGCCTCAACAACCGGCCCCAGAGTGCCCAGGCACTCCTGAGGTAGCTTCTGGAAATGGGGACAAGTCCCCTCGAAGGAAAGGAAATGACTAGAGTAGAATGACAGCTAGCAGATCTCTTCCCTCCTGCTCCCAGCGCACACAAACCCGCCCTCCCCTTGGTGTTGGCGGTCCCTGTGGCCTTCACTTTGTTCACTACCTGTCAGCCCAGCCTGGGTGCACAGTAGCTGCAACTCCCCATTGGTGCTACCTGGCTCTCCTGTCTCTGCAGCTCTACAGGTGAGGCCCAGCAGAGGGAGTAGGGCTCGCCATGTTTCTGGTGAGCCAATTTGGCTGATCTTGGGTGTCTGAACAGCTATTGGGTCCACCCCAGTCCCTTTCAGCTGCTGCTTAATGCCCTGCTCTCTCCCTGGCCCACCTTATAGAGAGCCCAAAGAGCTCCTGTAAGAGGGAGAACTCTATCTGTGGTTTATAATCTTGCACGAGGCACCAGAGTCTCCCTGGGTCTTGTGATGAACTACATTTATCCCCTTTCCTGCCCCAACCACAAACTCTTTCCTTCAAAGAGGGCCTGCCTGGCTCCCTCCACCCAACTGCACCCATGAGACTCGGTCCAAGAGTCCATTCCCCAGGTGGGAGCCAACTGTCAGGGAGGTCTTTCCCACCAAACATCTTTCAGCTGCTGGGAGGTGACCATAGGGCTCTGCTTTTAAAGATATGGCTGCTTCAAAGGCCAGAGTCACAGGAAGGACTTCTTCCAGGGAGATTAGTGGTGATGGAGAGGAGAGTTAAAATGACCTCATGTCCTTCTTGTCCACGGTTTTGTTGAGTTTTCACTCTTCTAATGCAAGGGTCTCACACTGTGAACCACTTAGGATGTGATCACTTTCAGGTGGCCAGGAATGTTGAATGTCTTTGGCTCAGTTCATTTAAAAAAGATATCTATTTGAAAGTTCTCAGAGTTGTACATATGTTTCACAGTACAGGATCTGTACATAAAAGTTTCTTTCCTAAACCATTCACCAAGAGCCAATATCTAGGCATTTTCTTGGTAGCACAAATTTTCTTATTGCTTAGAAAATTGTCCTCCTTGTTATTTCTGTTTGTAAGACTTAAGTGAGTTAGGTCTTTAAGGAAAGCAACGCTCCTCTGAAATGCTTGTCTTTTTTCTGTTGCCGAAATAGCTGGTCCTTTTTCGGGAGTTAGATGTATAGAGTGTTTGTATGTAAACATTTCTTGTAGGCATCACCATGAACAAAGATATATTTTCTATTTATTTATTATATGTGCACTTCAAGAAGTCACTGTCAGAGAAATAAAGAATTGTCTTAAATGTCATGATTGGAGATGTCCTTTGCATTGCTTGGAAGGGGTGTACCTAGAGCCAAGGAAATTGGCTCTGGTTTGGAAAAATTTTGCTGTTATTATAGTAAACATACAAAGGATGTCATCATCTTGTCTGTTTGTTTCATTTTCTATTAA